TCTCTGGTCTGTAAGAGCATTAGGACAATCCCTAGTAGCATCAAGAGGCCACAGCCAGACCCAATACTCCCCAGTTCCTCCAGGTCGCAGCACACCTGGAAATGGTCATACTGCTCAGGCCCACATGGCCGATGGGTAGAGGGCTGAGGGCTGAGGGCTTCTCTCCCATGCACCTGAAGTCCCTCAGCCACAAAGCTCTGCTCTGGTCACTGGTGTGAGAAATGTCCAGTGGCCTCTTGGGTCCCCAACTCAACCCACCTGACCTTGGTCAGGGCCTGTGGTTCTGAGCCCATTTCAGTCCCAGGCGTGAGAGCTTCCCCCTGCGACTACCGTGAACCAAGTGCTGGACGGGAGGCTGATAGTCCACTGCTGTATTTTTAGGTGACCCTGTTTCTTAGCCGTCCTGGGCAGCCCCGAGGCCAAGGCCATGGGGTAGCAGGGCAAGGAGCCCCAAGATCTCCCCTATCCACGCTAGCTGGGCGGGGCAACTGAGTGTGGCACCTCCCCTCTCTGGGCAAAGTTTCCCTACCGCCACCATGGACCCCAAGCTCGGAAAGCCTCTGCTGACCAACCTGTGCTTATTCATGATAATCACGTTTTCCCACGTGACAACAGAACAAGAGGACACATAGGTGCCGCTGACATCAACAGCGAGGGCAGCACCTGTCGGTGTCCTGGCCCTGGGCTGAGGGTCTCTGTGACCCCAGGCCCCCACCACGGGCTCCACTGTACTCAACTTGTAGACGAGGAAACAGGTGGGGAAGCTGCATCCCTGCCCCCACCAGCCAGCCCAACCGCGACAGCTTTCACCTGTCCTTGCCCTGGAGCCCTTCCTGATGTCTGTCCTAGGCCACAAGTCCCTGGAAGGCCTCAGTGGGCTTTCTGAGCTAACAGTCACCAAGGAGCCGGCATCTCACTCCTTCCCCCACCAGCCCAGCCCTCACTGCCTGACCCTCCCCTCGCCCTGCAGACAGAGGCTAAAAATACCCTCCCCACGTGGCCACCAGACCAGCCCTGCCCCGCCCTGCAGGCCTCCGTGTCCCCTGGCTGCCGGCTAGGCAGTCCTGCTCTCTCGGGTCTGTGTTCTCAGCTTCGAGGTCCAGGCTGAGTGAGAGGTAGGATCCAGGGGGCTCTGGGGCAGGGGACACACTTGGCTGACCCTGCTCTCTTCTCTCCTAGGAGCTCGGGCGGCTCCAGGCACTTCTTCCCTTGAGTGGGTGGACTACTGAGGTCCCCTGGGCACGGCGTCATGGTGCGGAACGTGGATGACCTGGATTTCCACCTGCCCTCGCATGCCCAGGACATGCTGGATGGCCTGCAGCGCCTGCGCTCTCAGCCCAAGCTGGCCGACGTCACACTGCTGGTGGGCGGCCGGGAGCTGCCATGCCACCGCGGCCTCCTGGCGCTCAGCAGCCCCTACTTCCATGCCATGTTTGCGGGTGACTTCGCCGAGAGCTTCTCTGCGCGCGTGGAGCTGCGGGACGTGGAGCCCGCCGTGGTGGGACAACTGGTGGACTTCGTGTACACAGGCCGGCTGACCATCACGCAGGGCAACGTGGAGGCGCTGACACGCACGGCTGCGCGCCTGCACTTCCCCTCGGTGCAGAAGGTCTGCGGCCGCTACCTGCAGCAGCAACTGGATGCCGCCAACTGCCTGGGCATCTGTGAGTTCGGGGAGCAGCAAGGGCTGCTGGGCGTGGCTGCCAAGGCCTGGGCCTTCCTGCGAGAGAACTTTGAGGCTGTGGCACGTGAGGACGAGTTCCTGCAGCTTCCCCGAGAGCGGCTGGTCACTTGTCTGGCCGGCGACCTGCTGCAGGTACAGCCGGAGCAAAGCCGACTCGAGGCCCTGATGCGCTGGGTGCGCCATGACCCGCAGGCCCGGGCCGCCCACCTGCCCGAGCTGCTCAGCCTAGTGCACCTGGACGCCGTGCCCAGGCCCTGCGTGCAGCAACTGCTGGCCTCAGAGCCCCTGATCCAGGAGTCAGAGGCATGCCGGGCAGCCCTGTCCCAGGGCCATGATGGGGTGAGTGAGCGGCTGGGAGGCCCCATCCCTGGTGTTGCCCTGACCCTGGCCTCCCACCCCACAGGCACCACTCGCCCTCCAGCAGAAGCTGGAGGAGGTCCTGGTGGTGGTGGGCGGGCAGGCGCTGGAGGAGGAGGAGGCAGGTGAGGAGCCCACCCCCGGCCTTGGGAACTTTGCCTTCTACAACAGCAAGGCCAGTGAGTACCCCTCCCGCGTCCAGACCCACCTGGCCTGACCCTTCTGCCTCTCTCTTCCTGCCAGAGAGGTGGATGGCACTTCCAGACTTCCCCGACTATCACAAGTGGGGTTTCTCCCTGGCGGCCCTGAACAACAACATCTATGTCACAGGTGGGCAGCTCGGGGACCCTTCCAGAGATGCCGGCACCCATGTAGACAGAACTTCTCCCGGCAGGTGGCTCTCGGGGCACAAAGACAGACACCTGGTCAACCACCCAGGCCTGGTGCTTCCCCCTGAAGGAGGCCTCCTGGAAGCCCGTGGCGCCCATGCTGAAGCCCCGCACCAACCACGCCAGCGCGGCCCTCAATGGGGAGATCTACGTTATCGGCGGTGAGGCCTTCCTCTCCACCCTTCCCTGGGGCAGCCCTGAACTGCCCCCGCCCTCACCCCACAGGCACCACCCTGGACGTGGTGGAGGTGGAGAGCTATGACCCCTACACGGACAGCTGGACGCCCGTCAGCCCGGCCCTCAAATACGTCAGCAACTTCTCGGCTGCCGGCTGCCGGGGCCGGCTCTACCTGGTGGGCTCCAGCGCCTGCAAGTACAACGCCCTGGCCCTGCAGTGCTACAACCCTGTCACAGGTGGGTGGGGCTCAGGGACCGAGGATAGAGGAGTGACGGTGGCCAGTGCCCGTGCCCCCCACAGATGCGTGGAGTGTGATCGCCTCGCCCTTCCTGCCCAAGTACCTGTCCTCGCCTCGCTGTGCTGCACTGCACGGGGAGCTCTACCTCATTGGGGACAACACCAAGAAGGTCTACGTGTACGACCCCGGGGCCAACCTGTGGCAGAAGGTGGGCCGCCCCCTCCCCCAACATGTGTGAGCCCACCGGACGCTAACCCGCTGACCGTGCACAGGTGCAGTCACAGCACAGCCTGCATGAGAATGGCGCGCTGGTGCCACTGGGTGATGCGCTGTACGTGACGGGCGGCCGCTGGCAGGGCATGGAAGGTGACTACCACGTGGAGATGGAGGCCTACGACACGGTTCGGGACACCTGGACCCGCCACGGCGCCCTGCCCCGGCTCTGGCTCTACCACGGGGCCTCCACCGTCTTCCTGGATGTCTCCAAGTGGACCCAGCCCTCCGGCCCCACCCAGGAGCACTAAACCAGGGCCAGGGTCCCCGGGGAGGAGTCCCCACAGCGGCCCCTCATCAGCCTGTGGAACGGCCCCTTTCATTTTCGCTTATTTGTTCACTCGGAGCTACCATTCCTTCCAAGCTGCGCTCAGGCCACCAGGGGTGATCAGACGGCATGGCTTGGAGGACACAGCCTTGGTCTCTGTGGCCACCACACTAAACTCTGAGCTGAGCAGTGACAAGGGCCTGAGTGCCAGACGCTGGCATAACAGGGACAGGAAGCTCTGCTGCCCCTGGGGTTCCCGAGACCTCAGAGAGGGGAGCCGGGGGCCGGGCCAGCATTCCCAGAGCTTGCGAGCCCCACTCCTGCCCCTGGACCCCAGCAGGGGCTTTTGGAGCAGTTGCATGAATGTGGGGTGAACACGGAGCGTCCCAGAAAGCTGAGGCTGCTGGGGAAGGCAGGCCCCGGAGATGGGATCAGCACCAGGTCCTCGTGGGCCTGCTTCTGCCCAGCTCACGGCAGCGTAACTGTGGCCAGCCACCTCCCCTCTCTGGGCTTCAAGCTCCGCGTCCACCACACACGGGGCTGGCTGTGTGGGCTTTGGGTCCCCACTCAGGCTTTGCATGTTGGTGCTGTGTTTCTGCTTCTGTGGACAAAGGAGGCCCCCACCCATCTCTTGCACCCAGAGGGCGGTGCCCACAGAGGCACCAGGAAGGAGGGAGGCAGGGCGTGGGGCGGGGCTGGAGGGTCCCAGGGAGGTGAGCAGTTTTGCTCTCAGAAGGGATTGCCTCCGTCTCTGTGTGTCAGAACAAAGGCTCTTCATTAGAATGGAATTTCCCACCAGGGGACGACTCTTGGGTGCATTGGTGGCAGCCTCCTGAGGGTGAGGGGTAGCATCCGATGGGCCCCTGCCAGCATGCAGCCCGACTCCGGCTGGCTCAGGCTCCGAGTGGCTTCTCCCTCATCCTGAATGAGGCACCCACCTTTGCAGCTAAGGAGACAATGAAGGACTCTCCCTGGGTGCCCAATGGCGTGTCCCTCCTGTCACAGGCTCCGCCCTGGGACATGGGGCTAGAAGTCAGGAGTCGGGCCCGGCCAGGCACAGGCCCTGGTGTTGCCCCAGAGGCCCTGGGCAGCTCCGGTCTCCCGCCGGATCCAGGCTTCCTCTCCAGGACCAGCCCCTGGGTTCCTCCTTAACACCCCCCGCCCCTGGGGACCAGAGGGGCCTCTGACATCCTTGGGTTCTGAGGACGGAAACCCCTGAGCCTCTTGAGCTTCTGTAGGTAGGGATCTGCTTTGCTCCCAGACCTGCCTCTCATAGCTTTTTTTTTTTTTTTTTTTTTTTTTTGAGACGGAGTCTCGCTCTTGTCGTCCAGGCTGGAGTGCAATGCTGAGATCTTGGCTCACTGCAACCTCCACCTCCCGGGTTCAAGAGATTCTCCTGCCTTAGCCTCTCAAGTAGCTGGGATTACAGGCACTCGCCACCACGCCTGACTAATTTTTGTATTTTTAGTAGAAACAGGGTTTCACCATGTTGACCAGGCTGGTCTTGAACTCCTGACCTCAGGTGATCCGCCCGCCTCAGCCTCCCAAAGTGCTGGGATTACAAGGTGTGGGAGAAGTGAGTTGACCCTGGAGGGCCAGACAGAGTGGGGCCTCTGGGTGCTACCAAAGGAACAAGAGCCCAGAGCTGAGGAGACCTTCGGTGGCAGATGGATTGGATGAAGCAAGGGTGAGGGTTTCTGGGGCCCTGGGCTCTGTTTCCATGTGGAAATCTGAAATGTTTTCTAGACAGTGATGGAAGGAGGTCAGCCAAAGGGCTGTTTAAAAACAAAGCCTCCATGTAAACCATTTCTGCAAGAATATTTTAAAATAAATAAAAATAAAACTGAAGACATGAAATGTCAAAATAGGCTGGCTTTGATCACAAAGTAGCCAAAAG